CAGAGCCTTCAGGAGGTACTACAGAAGGAAGCATCATCATCATAGGTGACAGTTCCATGTGTGTTTTTGCCCGTGAAGATCTTCCAGTGGTACAACATGTGGAAGTGGTAGACAGTGATATTGATGATCCTGACCCCGTGTAGGCCTAAACTAATGTGTGTGTTTGTGTCTTAGTTTTTCACAAAATTTTAAAAAGTAAAAGAATAGGCCAGGCGTGGTGGCTCACGCCTGTAATCCCAACACGTTGGGAGGCCGAGGCAGGCAGATCACTTGAGCCCAGCAGTGTAAGGTTCTTGTATCGGTTCCAACCCCAAGAGCGCGTCCACAGACAACACGAGGAGGTGTGGAGCAATAAGCTGTTTTAAGGAGCGCCTGGGTGCGCCTGAGTGCAGGAAGGCCGAGGCTTAAAATGGCGTCAGCACCAAGTGAGGACGGGGCAAAGGTTTTACAGTCTCCTGTAAACAGGAAGTGTCCTAGTCTGACGTAACTGCTACGTTGTACCCGGATGGCCTCTTTCTCGATCTTCGGGGGTACGTGTCTTCCAGCCGGCTCTCTTCCTGCTTCTGCTATCCTGCTGGCGCACACTGCTGACACAAGTGACCTTGCGCCTTGGGACTGGGCCTGGGAAGGGAGGGGTTACTCATCCCCTTAAGCTTTCAGACCCTGGGGAGAATCATACAAGGAGTTTGAGACCACCCTGGGCAACATAGCAAAACGCCATCTCTATTAAAAAAAAAAAAAAGAAAAAAGTTTATATAGTAAGGATAAAAAGAAAATATTTTTGTACAGCTATACAATGTTTGTGTTTTAAGCTACCACAAAGGTGTCAAAAAGGCTTAAAATGTTAAAAAGTTTATAAAGTTACAAAGTTACAGTATGCTAATGTTAGTTTATTATTGAAGAAAGAAAAGCATTTTAAAAAAATGTTGTGTACCCTAAGTGCACAGTGTGTATAAAGTCTACAGTGGTGTACAGTAATGTCCTAGGCCTTCACATTCATTCACCCTCCTCACTGACTCACCCAGAGCAACTTCCAGTCCTGCAAGCTCCATTCATGGTAAGTGTCCTATACAGGTGTACAATCTTTTTGGGCCCCTTTTGTGTTGTTCTTGCCAACGCAGCAGCCATCCTGCTATATAGACTGGCTGTGCAGCCGCAGGCCCCATCACACTGAACTCGCATCATCCGTGTCAACCAGCCATGGGGAAGGTGAGCAGAACACAAATTAAATAAAATGAAAATAATGTAATTCGGAACGATTCTTCCTTTGCAGATCACCTTCTATGAGGACAGGGCCTTCCAGGGCCGCAGCTACGAAACCACCACTGACTGCCCCAACCTGCAGCCGTATTTCAGCCGCTGCAACTCCATCCGGGTGGAGAGCGGCTGCTGGATGCTCTATGAGCGTCCCAACTACCAAGGTCAACAATACTTGCTGCGGCGAGGGGAGTACCCCGACTACCAGCAATGGATGGGCCTCAGCGACTCCATCCGCTCCTGTTGTCTCATCCCCCAAGTGAGTTTTCTAGATTTCCATCATGCCGCCAGTTTTTCCATCCTTCTTTCTGTGGACCGAGTAGACAGTCTCCCACAGGCTGCGGCTGTACGAGAGGGAAGACCACAAAGGCCTCATGATGGAGCTGAGTGAAGACTGCCCCAGCATCCAGGACCGCTTCCACCTCAGCGAGATCCGTTCCCTCCACGTGCTGGAGGGCTGCTGGGTCCTCTACGAGCTGCCCAACTACCGGGGGCGGCAATACCTGCTGAGGCCCCAAGAGTACAGGCGGTGCCAGGACTGGGGGGCCATGGATGCTAAGGCAGGCTCTTTGCGGAGAGTGGTGGATTTGTATTAAAATAGCTTAACACTACCAATTTCCCATTTTGGAACCTAATAAATATTTAGTCTGCATTGCTGGCAATTGCTGACTTCTGTCATTCTTTCATTGTGCAA